CGCTTCCCGCCTTTGAGGGACCAGCCGGCCCGAATAGCCCTTCCCCCAAGGCCAGAACCCGTGGGAAACCGGAACCCAGGCGTCTGGCCCCCAACTGGGGTAACAACCTCCCACGTCGTCCCCTAGGGAAAACTGCGCTGCACTGGGCTGCTGCCGTGAACAACGCCCGAGCCGCCCGCTCGCTTCTCCAGGCCGGAGCCGATAAAGATGCCCAGGACAACAGGGTTAGATGGGACAGAGGGCTTCCCACAAAACAGTCAGGCGCACGAGAGATGGAAAGTGCGGTAACCCGCAAAGCCTGAAGGGATAGGGGCCAGTGGTCGCGCAAGTGAAGGCAGAAAGGCCCAGTCCTGTGGGCGTGGCCTTCCCTGATATCGGCCCTGGCTCTTCTGTACAGGAGCAGACGCCGCTATTCCTGGCGGCGCGGGAAGGAGCGGTGGAAGTAGCCCAGCTACTGCTGGGGCTGGGGGCAGCCCGAGAGCTGCGGGACCAGGCTGGGCTAGCGCCGGCGGACGTCGCTCACCAACGTAACCACTGGGATCTGCTGACGCTGCTGGAAGGGGCTGGGCCACCAGAGGCCCGTCACAAAGCCACGCCGGGCCGCGAGGCTGGGCCCTTCCCGCGCGCACGGACGGTGTCAGTAAGCGTGCCCCCGCATGGGGGCGGGGCTCTGCCGCGCTGCCGGACGCTGTCAGCCGGAGCAGGCCCTCGTGGGGGCGGAGCTTGTCTGCAGGCTCGGACTTGGTCCGTAGACTTGGCTGCGCGGGGGGGCGGGGCCTATTCTCATTGCCGGAGCCTCTCGGGAGTAGGAGCAGGAGGAGGCCCGACCCCTCGCGGCCGTAGGTTTTCTGCAGGCATGCGCGGGCCTCGGCCCAACCCTGCGATAATGCGAGGAAGATACGGAGTGGCTGCCGGGCGCGGAGGCAGGGTCTCAACGGATGACTGGCCCTGTGATTGGGTGGCCCTGGGAGCTTGCGGTTCTGCCTCCAACATTCCGATCCCGCCTCCTTGCCTTACTCCGTCCCCGGAGCGGGGATCACCTCAACTTGACTGTGGTCCCCCAGCCCTCCAAGAAATGCCCATAAACCAAGGAGGAGAGGGTAAAAAATAGAAGAATACATGGTAGGGAGGAATTCCAAAAATGATTACCCATTAAGCTGATTTGAAGTGTTACCTTTTTTTGGAGGAATTGGGGAGAAGAATGGGAAAAAAGATGGGAGTGACTGCATAATGTCAGCATTTTGTGCTTTTGGCTCAGCATTTGGATTGGATGGAGGATGTAAGTATAGTTTAAAAGCAAGAATAAGTATAAATCTAATGCCTAATGATCTGGGGTGGAACAGTTTCATCCTGAAACCAGCCCTCCGTCGCCACCGACCATGGAATAATTGTCTTCCACGAAACTCTTCCCTGGTGCCAAAAAGGTAGGAGACCACTGCACTAGATGATGCACACAGAATACTTACTATGTGTTGGACCCGGTGCTAGGGTTTTATGTATATATTTGAGAGCTCCACATCCCTGGATCTGAATCCTCCACTTCCCACTGGAACCATGCCCCTCCCAGTCCCGGTAAGTAAGAGGGAAGATCGGGAGGGCCAAATCTCCCAAATCCCAGCCACCCCTCCCCCACCAGTTTCTCCCCTCTAGGGGATGGAGGCTGAGAGACCCCAGGAAGAAGAGGATGGTGAGCAGGTGAGCTGGGCACGGGGTTGGGGAGGCTGACAGCTTGACTAGAATGGACATATTTTGGCATCAGGGCCCCCCTCAGGATGAGGAAGGCTGGCCCCCTCCAAACTCCACCACTCGGCCTTGGCGATCTGCTCCTCCATCCCCTCCTCCTCCAGGGACCCGCCACACAGGTACCCCTACCCACCCAGGGAGAGCCCCGACCGGTCTCTGAGCCCTCCACACCCCTCTCCCCAGCCCTGGGACCCCGCTCGGCCTCCCTGCTCTCCCTGCAGACTGAACTCCTTCTGGACCTGGTGGCTGAAGCCCAGTCCCGCCGCCTGGAGGAGCAGAGGGCCACCTTCTACACCCCCCAAAACCCCTCAAGCCTAGCCCCTGCCCCACTCCGTCCTCTCGAGGACAGAGAACAGCTTTACAGCACTATCCTCAGTCACCAGGTAAGACATCCCCCCAGGAGGCAAACCCAGGCCCAAAGCTCTCCCTCTCCCTCCACTCCTCCAGTGCCAGCGGATGGAAGCCCAGCGGTCAGAGCCTCCCCTCCCTCCAGGGGGGCAAGAGCTCCTGGAGTTGCTGCTGAGAGTTCAGGGTGGGGGTCGAATGGAGGAGCAAAGGTCCCGGCCCCCCACACACACCTGCTGAGACTTGAGCCCCAACCAGCCCTTCCTTGCCACTGGTCTCAAAGCTGGGCAGCCCATTGCATGCCCTCAACTCTTGCTTGGCAGGGGTACCAGAGACTGAAAGACACGGCACAAATCTCAATATTCATCTCCCACATCACCTTCCCTGGGAACTGGACAGGGTGAAAGTCCTCAAACTCTGGGAACAGGCGAGATGGAACAGGGATTTAACTCCCCGCCCACAGGTCCATGGGAGCTTGAGGCAGTAAGGGGGATCCCAGGCACCCATCTCAAGGAGTGGCTGGGAGTCTTTTCCCTAACTTGTGGGGACACCACCAGTTGTCAAGCTACTAGGCAGTAGGGTCTGAGGGCTCAGGCCTCCACCTGAGAGGTTATAACCTGAGAGACAGCTCTACCCTTCCTCCCAGTAAGAAGGGAAGGTGGGTGGGCACCTGAGAGATTAAGACTATTCTCCCAGTCCCACTACCAGCACCCCCGATCCCTGAGACTGAGGGGTTTACGGGCTGTGAATGGACCTTCAGCCCTGCCCACCCTCCCTCCCCACTGCTGCTGAGTCTGTCTGATGTTTTGGTTGTGTGAATAAATATAATTCCCCTCTGGACTGCAGACTGGTATCTGGGGGGCCCAGGCGGG